ACAATCCTTTCCTGTTCTTATCTTTCTGTGAGTAGAGATTGGGATGGGCAAAAATATCTATTTCTCTTCTTCCAACACTATCCTAACACTGTGCTCCACCGGAATCCCAATGTATTACTGTCAGCTAATGCTAATTCCAGCAGGACACTCATCAAGAGCCATGCCCTTGGCTAGATGCTTGGAGGCATCTTGTTTCTGCTTCCAATGATTGCCCACTACAGGAGGGTCCCTATAGTGTTTATTTTGTTTGCTTTTGGTTTGGGGAGGCCCAAACCAGGCTTAGGCTGGGGATAGTCGCTGAAGAAGAGGAAAAGCCCATTCATACCAGCAGGTAGGTCCTCAACCCCAAACAGCCTCATTTCAAAGCTTCTTAGACATTAACAGGCTCAGAAGAGTCTTGTTAAGGAAAGCGAAGGAACCCAGCCCGGTTTGTAACACATTGGAGTTAAGACCATGAGTTTCAGGGGCCTTGGGCATATTATTTAACATTTTAGAATCTCAATTTTCCAAATCCTTTAAAGGGAAAACATTCCTTTCTTGACAGAGTTATTGGGACGACTAAATCCCAATGTTTGTCGGTATCTGGGGTATCTGGCCAATGTAAGTGCTCATTTACCTCCACATTCCACCGCCTGTGCCTTGGAGGGGGAACGTGCGAAGCAGCGTTAGGAGCCGGGAAAAGGGCAGGGCTACTTTACTTTGTCTTTGCGCTTCGGATTTCCTGTGCTAGGAAACCGCAGCACTTCCCACTCCTGCCCCTGATGTCTGCGGGAAAAGGAACTTGATGAGGGGCCCTAGGGGTGCAAATGTCTTTAGTCCCAAATGTCTTCCTCGCTACACAATGAACCAGTTCCCCTCCAGCTCGCCGCCAACCCAGGACGCAGCCCGGCTCAGAGTGACCCCCAGTGGGCAGTGAAGATGAGATCCTCTACATCCTTAGGGCAGCTCAGAGGGCCACTCAGCGGCCAAGTCCGGCCGGGGAGGGCCGAGGGCTCTGTTTGAGGTCACCCTGGAGACCGGCCTCAGAGTCCAGGGAGAGTGCGCGGGCGGCCGCCGGCTGAATGAAGCCTGGGACGCGGGAGCCGCGCCGCGCGCAGTGTCTGCAGTGCCGGAGGTCTGGGAGGCTCCGGGCGAAGCCTCCCTGCTGCAGGTAGGGTCGCCTCTCTCTGCAGCGCGTCTGGATTTTGCTATTTTACAAAAGTCTTCTTCCATAGGTTATGATGATGTCAGACAATGCTAAAGGCAGAGCAGCTCATTCATGGAAGAAAAGAGGGAGTATTTCTTCTCTAAGTAATCATGAATTTTGGCGAAAGGAAATTCATGGGCGCATCAAAGAGTGAGTAACTGTCTAAAATTGTAAATTCATTTTGACTAAAATTTGTTTTCTCCCTTGTTTTTAGTTCTATGAGTACTGTGTCTTATATGGAAGAACCCAGTCAGCGTGATGATATCTCTCGCCTTACAGTTCAGATGGAAAACACCTATCAGTTGGGTGTGTTCTTTTATCTCTCACTCCTATTTTAATTTGATTTCTAAAACACGTTTTTTCTCCTAAGGAAAAAAAAAATCTCGAGAAAGAAGAAAAGCTTTGCCATTCACATCAGTTTACTCTGAAACTAGTTTTAGGAGCTTATTTCAGAAGTCAGAAACTGAACATTGATGGATGATTCTGGATGTTTAGGGGAAAGGTAACAAAGAAGTAAGAAAAGAATACTTCATTACCATATTTCAAAGTATTTTCAAAACAGGATCTGGTTAATGACTTTTTTTTTAATCTAAGCGAAGTATGGAAAGGACATTGGTAGCACTGTACAACGGGAACTACTGGAAACAGACTCAAGTGCCACCAGGACCCTCTTTCCAGCACTAACCTATGTGCACTTTCTTCTCTTTTGGTGGCCTGGCCTCCTTACCACCATGAAAAACATGTCCTCCAGCAGGTCCTCAGAGTCACATGGTAACTTTTGCCACCAGAAAGAGGCTGACTCTTTTTTCCTACTTGCAGTTTAAAATAAAAATTCCAAAAAAAGACTCTCATTGTCCTGGCCTAGAGCATTGTCACCCTGGGTTAATCAACCATGCCCTAGGCTTGGGTTCGCAGGAGATGATGGGGAGATCTTTAAGAACCACTTTCTAGATTCAATCTCCACCCCCACCCTTCCACGATTTAAGTGGAATTCAACAATTTCTATATTATCATCAAAATAAAAATAACGATTTATAGAACCTCAAGAGGCTCACCTAACTGAACTGCAGTCAGAGGCTGTAACCTTCTGGTTAAGTTCAGCCAGTGGGAAACCTCAGCTGAGAGGCAGAGGGAGTGAGAAGTGTGAGGTGGAGCTGTTTATTTCCCTGGCTCCTGCCTGTGAGTTCATCACAGCCTGGTTACATTCTTCAACCAAAGGACAGAAACTGCTCCCAAGGGAGCCCTCTCCACATGACCCTTCTGGGATCTATTAAAAGCTCTTCCTCTATTCCCCAATCTTGGGGTGGGAGGGGTGGGCTGACAACCTTACTTTCACTGGCTGAGGGGTGCTGCACTATCCCTTGTGATTTTCTACAGCCCACTCAGAACTTCCTCCTGGAATTATTTTAACTATAGGGTGCCATATGTTTCATTTGACCCTGACAGATACAGTCATCACAAACAAACACTTATTACTAGATATTGACATATATTAAAAGAGAATTGAATAGAATTCTTGATCTCATTCCTTCATCTTTATCAATTCAACAAATAATGACTGGGCTTCTGTATGCCAGGCCCTGGGCACATGTTCATGTCATGCAATGACATTAGTATATGACCAAAGTGATGATATGGCTAATATTCCTGGGATGCAGGAGGAAGAAGATTCATTTGAAGCTTCTCCTCTGAACGTGGATGAAATGTGGTCGAGAATATAAGCTCTAGCATCAGATAAACCTGGGTGTGCACCCCAGCTCTGCCTCTCTGTGTGATTCTGGGCAGGTTACTCAATGTATATAAATCTCTGTTTCCCCACCTGCCAAATGGAGATAACAGTGAGATTCACCTCAGAGATCTATTGGAAGACTATATAAGGTAATATGAAGTGCTTATCGCACTGCCTGACATGTAGCAACGGCTTAATAAAAAGTATTCATTATTATATATGTATACAATATACAGTCATATATCATATATAATGATTATCTATAAAATTTAATTCTATTTAAATTCAGAAATCATACATTAAAAATTTCTTATGCCTTTAGCATTGTATTAGACTCTGAGGAGGATAAAATCCGAGCTTGCTTACCATTTCACTGGAAACGCAGGTATGCTTTAGCCAATATCAAGTGGATTAGGAGCCAGGATGGCAGTGGGGACCCAGTGCATGGAAAGGAGGGACATTTTTACCTGAGAGGAGGTAGAGTGCTACCTGGAGAAGAAGACATTTGAGATGGTCTTGAAACATGAGTGGCTGTTTCTCAGATGAACAAGATGGGGAAAGATATTCCATTTGAAAACTAAAGAGCAAGAGTAAGGACACAGGAGCACCTTTATAGACAGATGGAGCCTGTGAGGCTGGAGCAGTCCACAAGAGGGGCACTGTGGTAGCGGGAGAAGGGGCAGTAGGGAATCACACTTTAGACCTCGCTAAGGGGAATGTCATTTAAGATCTGGTAGATAGATTGGAGCGGGAGATATAAGAGGTAGAGAGCCAGTTATAAAGTTGTTGAGACTTTGAAGTATGTCCACAACAATGGGGCCTGGGAAGGAAGAGACTTTCAAGGTCAAACCCCAGCAGTATTGAACACACTTTTGAGATAGTCACGTAAATGTACGAAAATATTGTCTTCTTGTTCTCTCTCAGAGCACTTGACAGGAAACCTAATTAGAGCCACTTGTTTCTTTCAATAGAGTCCACCCAGAAGATTAAATCCCTCCATGTTTCCATACTCTTTTGATTAGCCTATGGGGTGGGTGGGTGTGATTTGAAATTACTTTTTAGAAATAAATTTTATGTGTATTTTCAGGTCCTCCCAAACATTTTCCTGTGGTCACCGTCAATCATATTTTGAAAGATGTAGTAACCAGCTATCTACAAGTAGAAGAATATGAACCAGAGCTCTGTAGACAGATGACTAAAACCATTTCTGAGG